TGTAAAATATACATAAAACTTAGCATTTTAACCCTTTAAAATGATGTACAGGTCAGCAGCATTAAATACATTCACACTGTTGTGCAACCATCACCATTCTCCATTTACAGAACTTTTGCATCTTCCCAAACCGAAACTCCGTACCCATTAATTAATTGGTGCATTTTGCCTTGTTTTTTCTAATAGGATTTTTCTTTCTGTTGATTTGTATGAGCTCATTTTAAATTAGAGAGACCAGCCCTTTGTCTTCTGCCAATTTATTTTTTATTAATTCTATTTGTTGGTGATTTTTTAAAATCTGTTCAGAAAATTAAAAATTTTCCGTGGAATCATAAAATCGTGTTTAGATTATAAAATCCTTTATGATTTGACTGTTGCCGTCTTGAAAGTCTTCAACATCTCAATGTTATGAATATCTGCACTTACATTTTCTTCTAAGTTTTTGTTAACATTTCAATATTTAATCCACAAAAGATTCACTTACATGTATTTTTTCCCCAAATGGGTAATCAGCTCTTCAAACATTATTTACTGGACAGGCCATCCTTCCCCTACTAACGTAAATGTCATCTTTTCATATTAAATTTCTCCATGCGCTGGGTATTTACTCCTACATCTTCCATCTAGTGCTTTTGAGAATTTTCAACACTCTTCCATTACACGCATGTACCATCATTTATTTAATCAATCTTCTATTGGTAGGCATTTGGGACGTTTCCTGCTCTTCCATACTAAACAATGCATAGAATTTTGGACTACATTAAATAATTCTCTGCCTCAGTGGTTCAAGTTGCGTAAATTATGCGTTTACACTTTTCTTCGGATTACTTTTAAAATGACAACCACTATGTTTTGCTGGTCTCAATTACCAGAGAATTGGCAAGAAACCTGACAGCTGGGGCTTAGGATTCCCTGCGCCAGACCTCCGAGCTACACCAGAGGGCGTACTTTCCTTACTCGGCCTCGGCCACATCCGGGTTCCACCGCAGATTCGGGCAGGGAGCGGGCGGAACCTTTCTACCGCGTCTCTAGCTAACACGCACGGCGGGGACAGTTTAGGCCTCCGCGCACCGTTCGCCGGGAGTCTTGCAGTTTGCTTGGTGCAGGGAAGGCGGGCGCGGAGGTTCTATCTGTTTCTTCCTCCTTCGTGAGCAGCATGGACGTGCTAGCGGAGGAGTTTGGGAACCTGACTCCGGAGCAGCTGGCGGCGCCGATCCCGACTGTAGAGGTCAGTGCCAGGCACGCAGGGAGCGTCAGGGAAGTTCTGATATTCTTCTTGTTTTGGCTCACAGGAAAAATGGAGGCTGCTTCCAGCATTTTTAAAGGTAATTGTTTCACATTTAATAATAATTGGTTAAACCTGTTTACTTTCTCTTTCTATCTGTTTAGGTGAAAGGCCTTGTGAAACAGCATATAGATTCATTTAACTATTTCATTAATGTAGAGGTAAGCATCAGATGTTAGAAATAGACATAAACAGTCTTTGCTAATGTTGCATTTTCCACTGCAGATAAAGAAGATAATGAAAGCCAATGAAAAGGTTACAAGTGACGCTGACCCTATGTGGTACTTAAAGTAAGGAACCAACATTCTTAATTTGCTATGTGTATAATTCATACCGCACTAATTTGCTTTTCAGATATCTTAATATCTATGTTGGGCTTCCTGATGTTGAAGAAAGCTTCAATGTAACTAGACCAGTGTCCCCTCATGAGGTAATTATGAACCTTACTTTAATTGGACTTGTCAGTAACTGTCAGATTCCTGATTCTCTTTCAGTGCCGTTTGAGAGACATGACATACTCTGCCCCTATTACAGTGGATATTGAATATACCCGAGGCAGCCAGAGGATCATCCGCAATGCCTTACCTATCGGCAGGTGAGAAATGAAATCCGTATTAGAGCCACACTTGTGATATTTTCTTTTGTTTTATTTTATACAGAATGCCCATAATGCTACGTAGTTCAAACTGTGTTCTTACAGGAAAAACGCCAGCAGAATTTGCCAAACTGAACGAATGTCCCTTAGATCCAGGTATGTGTGAAGTCTTGGATTTGTCCCACTTTATGATGAAGTTTTTCTTGTTTCCTTTGGGTAGGTGGCTACTTCATTGTTAAAGGAGTAGAAAAAGTTATTCTTATCCAAGAGCAGCTGTCTAAGAACAGGATCATCGTGGAGGCTGATAGAAAAGGGGCTGTTGGAGCTTCAGTTACCAGGTATGGAAAGCAGAGATGGTGTCCTTAAGCAAATGCAGTTTAACCAACTTGTATTTACTCATAGCTCTACCCATGAGAAAAAAAGCAGAACCAATATGGCTGTGAAACAAGGACGATTTTATTTGAGGCATAATACTTTGTCAGAAGATATACCCATTGTCATCATATTTAAGGTAAAGCTGCAGCTCTCTTCTGAAAATTGTAAAACACTCTTTCTATCTTTTCTTTCCTTCCTAGGCCATGGGTGTTGAGAGTGACCAGGAAATTGTGCAGATGATTGGAACAGAGGAGCACGTGATGGCTGCATTTGGGCCCAGTCTGGAAGAGTGCCAGAAAGCTCAGATTTTCACACAGATGCAGGTGTGTCTTTTCATGTTGTCCTTTGCTATGAAATTCAAACATTATTGTAATCTGTTTTTTATAGGCATTAAAATATATAGGGAACAAAGTAAGAAGGCAAAGGATGTGGGGAGGTGGACCAAAGAAAACCAAAATAGAAGAAGCAAGAGAGCTCCTGGCTTCCACCATTCTGACCCATGTCCCAGTGAGTAACACTTCGTTATTGTGAATAAGGACCTCAAAATTTTTCTCCAATTTCTGACTTACAGGTTAAGGAATTCAATTTCCGAGCCAAATGTATCTATACTGCAGTGATGGTGCGAAGAGTTATTCTGGCCCAAGGAGATAATAAAGTTGACGACAGAGATTATTATGGTAACAAGCGACTGGAATTGGCAGGACAGGTGATTTAATATTTTATGTCAGAAATCTTGTTAAATCACCATATACCTTTTTTTTTTTTTTTAGCTTTTATCTCTTCTTTTTGAAGACTTGTTCAAAAAATTTAATTCTGAAATGAAAAAGATTGCCGACCAGGTGATTCCTAAGCAAAGAGCAGCCCAGTTTGATGTTGTCAAACACATGCGCCAAGACCAGATCACCAATGGCATGGTGAATGCTATTTCTACCGTAAGTCTTCAGTCACTCTTTTAGGATTTTGTGGAATAGTCTTATGTCTTTCATCTCCCTACAGGGAAATTGGTCTTTAAAGAGATTTAAAATGGACCGCCAGGGTGTAACCCAAGTGCTGTCTCGCTTGTCATATATATCCGCACTGGGCATGATGACAAGAATCTCTTCCCAGTTTGAAAAAACGAGAAAAGTGAGTGGTCCTCGCTCCCTCCAGCCATCTCAGTGGGGAATGCTGTGTCCTTCGGACACTCCTGAAGGAGAGGTAAGGAATCTGAGGAGTCTTGATGCTGTGTAATTCTTAGAAATGACCATCTTTTGTTTTTTAGGCATGTGGTTTGGTTAAAAACTTGGCCCTTATGACACACATCACAACTGATATGGAAGATGGACCCATTGTTAAATTAGCCAGTAACTTGGGAGTAGAAGATGTGAATTTATTATGTGGGGAAGAGCTCTCTTACCCAAATGTGTTTCTTGTCTTTCTTAATGGTGGGTATATTATAGAGACATGTTGGTCCTAGTTCTGTCTTACCTGTTCTTTCTTTTTGCCTAGGTAACATCTTAGGTGTCATTCGAGACCACAAAAAGCTAGTGAATACATTTCGACTCATGAGAAGAGCAGGATATATCAATGAATTTGTTTCCATCTCAACAAATCTTACAGATCGATGTGTCTATATTTCTTCTGATGGGGGAAGGCTATGCAGGTATATATGCAGGTTACTAAAAAGAGTTTTTAATTATTAATTTGGTTTGCTGTTTCCATTCTAGACCCTACATAATTGTCAAGAAACAGAAGCCAGCAGTCACAAATAAACATATGGAAGAGCTGGCCCAAGGGTACAGGTAAGTAGCCAAAAGTAAAACTTACCAATCTCTAATGATGTCTCTTTCACCAATATTTTCCCAGGAATTTTGAAGATTTCTTACATGAGAGTCTGGTTGAATATTTAGATGTGAATGAAGAAAATGATTGTAACATTGCACTGTACGAACACACAATTAATAAGTAAGTAGGATCCATAGCAACCATAATTAAAATTAAGATATGTGATTTTTACTTAACTTGTTAGAGACACCACCCACTTGGAGATTGAACCCTTCACTCTTCTCGGCGTGTGTGCTGGACTTATCCCATACCCTCACCATAACCAGTCACCGAGAAACACTTATCAGTGTGCCATGGGGAAACAAGCCATGGGTAAGATTTCCTTCTTGAAAGTTGGTTCTAAAGTTGTATTTTGTTTTCTCCCATATCAATGCAGGTACTATAGGATACAACCAGCGAAACAGAATTGATACTCTCATGTATCTACTAGCATATCCACAAAAACCCATGGTTAAGACAAAAACCATTGAATTGATAGAATTTGAGAAACTGCCAGCTGGACAGAATGCAACAGTTGCTGTGATGAGCTATAGTGGCTATGATATTGAAGATGCTCTTGTTTTAAACAAGGCCTCTTTAGACAGAGGTAAGTGAATTTTCAAAACTAACACCAAAGTTTGGTTCTAATGCCCATCTTGGTTTCATTTTAGGCTTTGGGCGTTGCCTTGTATATAAAAATGCTAAATGTACGTTGAAACGATACACCAATCAGACTTTTGATAAAGTGATGGGGCCCATGTTGGATGCTGCTACAAGGAAACCTATCTGGCGACATGAAATCTTAGATGCAGATGGTATTTGTTCTCCAGGTAAAAGCCTTTTAAAAGAAAAAATTTTAATACGATGTGCCTAACACTTTTCTTTTTTTCTCAGGTGAGAAAGTAGAAAACAAACAAGTGCTTGTAAATAAGTCCATGCCCACAGTGACTCAGATTCCTTTGGAAGGAAGTAATGTACCACAGCAACCACAGTACAAAGATGTACCCATAACGTATGTATTGGTTGTGCCCTGGTAATATGTAGACTCTGTTTTAGTGACTTTCTCTTAACACCAGCTACAAAGGAGCAACAGACTCATATATTGAAAAAGTGATGATATCTTCAAATGCTGAAGATGCTTTTCTGATCAAAATGCTGCTGAGACAGACAAGGCGTCCAGAAATTGGAGACAAATTCAGCAGTCGTCATGGGCAAAAAGGTAAACTGTATCATTTCTCAACTTGATTATAACTTTATGTGGCATGAAATCTTCTCTCCCCCAGGTGTTTGTGGCTTGATCGTCCCCCAGGAAGACATGCCATTTTGTGATTCTGGCATCTGTCCGGACATCATCATGAACCCACACGGCTTCCCATCACGAATGACGGTCAGTGACCTGTAGGTTTTTCAGAGGCATTGAGGTGCTCACTTAATTTGTTCACATCCTGCAGGTGGGGAAGCTCATTGAGCTGCTGGCTGGCAAGGCCGGTGTGCTGGACGGCAGATTCCACTACGGCACTGCGTTTGGAGGCAGTAAAGTGAAGGATGTGTGTGAGGACCTCGTTCGCCATGGTTATAACTACTTGGGGAAAGACTATGTTACATCCGGCATCACAGGGTAAGCATGCGATTGAGCTATTTTAAAGAAAATTCATTAACCTTCTCTTCACTTCTCCACCCAGAAATAAGGCACATTTTTGGCCAGGTGTTGACCAGAAAGTGCAAAACCATAGGATCAATTTGGTGGACCTTCGTGAACATAATTTGTACTGAAAGAATTGGATGGGTTATATCCTGCTTGCCGTAGACAATGGTTAGTCTATATCCCAGTCCACACTGCCTTCCCCTATGCCCCCAGCCAGAGTTTTCCTTTCTTTGCCATTTATTTCAGTGACAAAATCTGAGAAGCACTGTTTAGTTGAAAATTCCCGAGGGCATTTAAATATATCACCACCAGCTTTCACTTTTTGTTCATTCTTGAACATAGATAGGTAGGAGGAAAAATTGCATATAGCTTTACTCTGTGGATGATGGAATAGCATTGGGTAACCGAGTGTCATAAATTCTACCATGAGCAACCCTACCATTGAGGAATAGAATCATTCACTGTTAGAGCAGGAAAGAATCTTGTTCTGACCGCCTTCTTGTACAACTAAGAACACTCAGCTAGAGAGGTCATGTAATTACTTTACTATGTGACAAAACCAAGACAAGGACAGGGTCTCTTAATACCCTCTCCATTGTGCCTTCCACTCCACTCTGTGTCTTCCAAGAACCAGGTTGTGCTGAAGTCAGCAGAATGGCCTGATGACCACAAAAGCCTTGGCTCAGGATGCTGAGAGTGTGATCAGGGACACCGAGCAAACAGTGGCCAAGCTTTTCCTTTGCCTCTCTGCTGTGTCTGTTGTTTCCTTTACTTTTTCTACTTTTACATCATGCTGTACCCCAGAGTTTACTTGTTCCAAATCAGACCAGTGTTGCAGGGAGAGCCCTGGATTTGAACCCTCACTGCACCACTCACCAGTTCTTATCTGACCTGTCGGGCGCTCTGTGTCCATTTCTTCATCTTCAAAATAGAGGTGACAGTTCTTCCTCCCTGGATCGTTGTGTGGATTAAGTAGCACATGGTAGTTGCTTCCTTCCCTTTGAAGAAGAAAGTTTGAGGCAGTTAAAAAAAAATTTTTTAAGACATCAGTTCTCTGGTTGTTCTTGCTCCAGATTAATGAGAAAAGGTTTCTTCTGTCAAAGTACTTATATATTCACCCTCTTCTTAAACTCTTACTACAGACTTTCTAAAGATTCATTGAAGCAGTTATGTAATAGACATTTATTGAGTACCAGTTGTGTGCCAGGCAGGGTCACAGGTGCTGGAGCCACCGTGACAAAGGAGACAAAGTGCTTATCCTTGCAGAGTTACTTCTAGTGGGGAAGACAGGCAATAATCCGAGAGATAATAAATGTACACCACGGTATCAAAAGGGGCAAGTGCGCCAAAGGGTCAGGTTGAGACAGGGCCGGAGTGACGATGCCAGGTGGGAGGAGGACTTCTTTAGATGTGGTATTCAGTGAAAGTCTCTCTGAGCAGGTGAAATGTTTGACAGAGCCATATGAATACCTGGCGGGAGAGTGTTTCAGGCAAAGGAAACGGTAAGTCAGAGGCCCCAAGAGAGGAACAGGCTTGCTCCATTTGAGGAGTAATGAAGAGGCCAGTGTTGTTGGAGTAGAGTGACTGGCGGGACACTGGAATAGGAAACAGTGAGGTGTGCAGGAACTGGAGTATGTCTCACCATGTGGCCATAATATAGAATGTTGGCAATACAGATTCCAAGTATGATGGGAAACCATTGGTGAGTTCAGGACAGAAGAATGACCTATTGTGATTTACATTTTAGAAGGCATCCCCCTGACTTTTTATGCAAAGAATAGATTGTTGAGGGATGAGAGTGGAAGCAGGGAGATTAATTAGAAGATTATCTGTGGTAGCCCAAGCAAGAAAGGATGGTGGCCTGACCAGGGAGGTCATCCTGAAGGAGAGATCATCCCATACACACTGTTTCCCAACCTGTTTAAATGTCTATTTCTTTGTAAAGCCATTTATCTTTAAATATAGCTATGGTACTTTTCATATTTTTACAACTAGTCTTTTCATTCACTACAGACTGAAAATCATTCTTATCCAGTCAGTCATAAATGAGTAAGGACCTGCCAGTGATGGGTCCAAAGGCTGTCTCTTGTTAGCCCAAACTTAGTTTCTTAACCCACAACAATTGATCTTTCTTTCAGTGAGCCCTTAGAAGCA